TTAAAATCTTAGGCCCTGAAGTGATGGTATTACGTAGGGCCTTTTGGGAGATGATTAGTTCATTAGGTCTCCACCCTTATAAAAGATTAGCGCTCTTATGAAAGAGGCCCAGGGGAGCTTATTTGCCTTTCCACCATGTGCTGACACAGCTAGAAGGTACTATCTATGAACCAGGAAGCAGGCCCTCACCAGACACTGTATCTGCTAGCACCTTGATCTCGGACTTCCAGCCTCACGAACTGTGAGTAACACATTTCTACCGTTTCTAAGCCACCCAGTTTGTAGTATTTTGTTATAGTGTGTCTGGAATTGGTGGGTTCTTGGTCTGACTGACTTCAAGAATGAAGCCGTGGACCCTCGTGGTGAGTGTTACAGTTCTTAAAGGCGGCGTGTCCGGAGTGTGTTCCTTCTGATATTCGGATGTGTTCGGAGTTTCTTCCTTCTGGCAGGCTCGTGGTCTCGCTGGCTCAGGAGTGAAGCTGCGAACCTTCGCAGTGAGTGTTACAGCTCTTAAGGCACGTCTGGAGTTGTTTGTTCCTCCCAGTGGGTTTGTGGTCTCGCTGGCTTCAGGAGTGAAGCTGCAGACCTTTGCAGTGAGTGTTACAGCTCATAAAGGCAGTGAGGACCCAAAGAGTGAGCAGCAGCAGGATTTATTGCAAAGAAAAAAAAAGCTCCCACAGTGTGGAAGGGGACCCAATCGGGTTGCCACTGCTGGCTCTGGCAGCCTGCTTTCATTCTCTTATCTGGCCCCGCCCACATCCTGCTGATTGGTAGAGCCCAGTGGTCTGTTTTGACAGGGCGCTGATTGGTGTGTTTACAATCCCTGAGCTAGACACACAGGTTCTCCATGTCTCCACCAGAGTAGCTAGATACGGAGTGTCGATTGGTGCATTCACAAACCCTGAGCTAGACACAGGGTGCTGATTGATGTGTTTACAAACCTTGAGCTAGATACAGAGTGCCGATTGGTGTATTTACAATCCCTTAGCTAGACGTAAAGGTTCTCCACGTCCGCACCAGACTCAGGAGCCCAGCTGGCTTCACCCAGTGGATCACGCACTAGGGCTACAGGTGGAGCTGCTTGCCAGTCCGCCGCCGTGAGCCCACACTCCTCAGCCCTTGGGTGGTTGATGGGACTGGGCGCTGTGGAGCAGCGGGCGGCGCTCGTCGCGGAGGCTCGGGCATGGCGGGCTGCAGGTCCCTAGCCCTGCCCTGCAGGAAGACAGCTAAGGCCAGGCGAGAAATTGAGCACGGCAGCTGCTGGCCCAGGTGCTAAGCCCCTCAACTGCCCGGGGCCGGTGGGGCCGGCAGGCGGCTCCGAGTTGCGAGGTCCGCGGGGCCCACGCCCACCCGGAACTCACGCTGGCCCGCAAGCACCGCGCGCAGCCCCGGTTCCTGCCCGCACCTCTCCCTCCACACCTCCCCGCAAGCTGAGGGAGCCGGCTCCGGCCTCGGCCAGCCCAGGAAGGCGCTCCCACAGCGCAGTGGTGGGCTGAAGGGCTCCTCAAGTGCCGCCAAAGTGGGAGCCCAGGCAGAGGAGGCGCCGAGAGCGAGGGAGGGCTGTGAGGACTGCCAGCACGCTGTCACCTCTCAATAGCAGCCCAAACAGATTAAGACATGGGAGGTATGGTCTCTATTCTTACCATCCAGACGTATGTGAAGTAAAACCAGAGAACAACACAAAGCAATCAAGAGGGTTTTTGCGCAGAGTTTGCAAAACGCCAAGGAGACTGTAGGTTTCTGTTATAGTGATTCAAAAGCCTGGGATCCTCATGTTAGGTGCTGCCTGAAAACATGGCCTCCAGCCTCCAGGAGAGCTAAAAGCCGTGAGGATTGGGGGTTGGGGATGTCTGAGCCATCTTAGGATTCTGATAAGGACTCAGTTCACTATTTGTTTCTAGTTACTTTGTTTCTGTTTTTTTCATTTTTTGTTTGTGTTAAAGTTTTAACCCCTGTACGTCAGAATTGTTTAATGTTTTTGGCTTGTCTATGTGTTTTGATTTTTTTTGTATTATTATTTAATTTTCCCAATTCCCATTAAATCCTTAACCTCCTGACTTTTCTTTTTCTGCCTCCATTTGTATTGTTTATTTCATGTTACTATATCATCTTATGTTTCAGTATTTTTCTGTTGAATTTTAATTCTTTTGTTTGGCTTTGGAGTCTGACTCATTTTGTGTTGGCTCATTATTTTGCTTCAGGATATTTTTGTTGTTGTTAAAATCTTTTAATATTCCTTTATAAATTTAAATTTTTTTCTCTTTTAATCGAATTTATTTGGGCTTAAGAGGGCACAATAATTTATACCCTTATTCACTTTCTGAGTTTGGAAACAACCAAGAAAATAGAGGGGTCAGGAGGCTGGAATTCAGAGTCTCGCTGGACTACAGAGAACGTGGCTTAGGGTGAAAGCACAGGCATGCTGGGCATCATTGCTGCTTTGCACTGATCAGAGAAGGAGAGACTTTAAATGGGTTAACTCCATGCAATCAAGAAAGGTAGCCCCATGTCAATCCCTTACCAGTGAGGTAACTTCCAATGTGGGTCAGAAGGAGTGGATTGAGAGGCCGAGAACTGGGGGTAACCAAAAGAGTAAGACTAAACAATACTCTCCTCTCAATATAATTGTTACTTTTGTTCATCTCCCTGTAAACCTCCCTCCCACTCTTCTGCCTTTTATCTATGGAGTGGGGATGAGGTTGAGGGGAGACTCGGCCTACGACTACCATGTTGGTCCCACAGCTCCACTTAGTTTCTGTCAAGCACACATGAGACAAGGCATGGCTAAGGTAAAGTCCTGACTGATTCGACTGGTAAAGATGCAAGGACACTTTTTTAGAATCAGACCGTTTATTCATTACATAGATGACAAAAGGAAGACTAGCCAAATGTGCCAACTCCTTGAGGTCATTGTTCTGCTCATCAAAAAGAATGACACTGAAACCAAAGGGACTTGGAGATTGCAATGCGAGTTGGGTAATGCAGCTCGGTGGTTTTGTGTTCTGCCACTCTATTAAGAGAGGGTGAAGCAGGAAGACCCACGTCTCATCAGAACACTGGAGGTGATGAGAAACTGCTTCATGACAGCTTCCCAGGTGAGATCAGGAGGTGAAAGGAAGATGGCCTTCAAAGATAACACCTTGCTCTCCGTGCTTACAGATGTACAAGGGCAGCCGTGGGGCTGGCAACAGCTTCGTAATCCTGGCTTCCTGCTTTCTGGGTCAAAGCCCTGGTGGTGTGTTCTTGATATCGGTCCATCTAGTGGCGTTGTTTGATTCCTCCCACCTTGCTGATCATTCGTAGTGTAGCCCCCAAGGTGAGTCATTCTGTTACATCTGGGACCTATTCTGTCTCTAAGCCCATATTTTCTCTCATTTGAGGTGTGGAATAACCCTTAAGCCCTTACCGGGGTCCTTCTGGACTGAGAATTGTTGTAAAGTAATACTGCTCAGGTTCGTAAGTTTTATAATCTTCTCACACAGAGGATGCAGAATCATAACTCTCTATATCCCCCAGGTGAAAGACAACTTGAGTGGTTAAATTACTGTCATGCAAAGCGACTAGATGGTTCAGCTGATTGCACCTTTAGAAGTTATGTGGAACGAGGCAGCAGATCTTAAGGTATGTCCGCCTTCCCCCAACCCCTTCCTGTAATGACTTTGATTTGGCCTTGATCTTTATTTAGTATTTCAGTTTTATGCTCTGCAACAAGTTTGGCCATGTTGGAGGACAATCCAAAGGTCAGCAAGTTGGCTACTGGCGATTGGATGCTCACTCTGAAGCCAAAGTCTATTACTGTGCCCGTGGAAATCCCCAGCTCCCCTCTGGGTGAGTATTCCGTCCACTTTCTGGAAGTCTCATAGTGAAGAATCATTTTATTTCCTTGTTTTAGATGATACACCCCCTGAAGACTCCATTCCTTTGGTCTTTCCAGAATTAGACCAGCAGCTACAGGTAAGGATTTTTCTAAAGTCTCTCTTCTTTCCAATGGACTAATTTCTTCTTGTTGTTTGTGAAGCCCCTGCCGCCTTGTCATGACTCCGAGGAATCCATGGAGGTGTTCAAACAGCACTGCCAAATAGCAGAAGAATACCATGAGGTCAAAAAGGAAATCACCCTGCTTGAGCAAAGGAAGTAAGTACCTACCCCCCTCACTCTACATCTGAGCTTCTTCCTGCCCTTTACCCCGAATCTTCAGGAAGGAGCTCATTGCCAAGTTAGATCAGGCAGAAAAGGAGAAGGTGGATGCTGCTGAGCTGGTTCGGGAATTCGAGGCTCTGACGGAGGAGAATCGGACGTTGAGGTTGGCCCAGTCTCAATGTGTGGAACAACTGGAGAAACTTCGAATACAGTATCAGAAGAGGCAGGGCTCGTCCTAACTTTAAATTTTTCAGTGTGAGCATACGAGGCTGATGACTGCCCTGTGCTGGCCAAAAGATTTTTATTTTAAATGAATAGTGAGTCAGATCTATTGCTTCTCTGTATTACCCACATGACAACTGTCTATAATGAGTTTACTGCTTGCCAGCTTCTAGCTTGAGAGAAGGGATATTTTAAATGAGATCATTAACGTGAAACTATTACTAGTATATGTTTTTGGAGATCAGAATTCTTTTCCAAAGATATATGTTTTTTTCTTTTTTAGGAAGATATGATCATGCTGTACAACAGGGTAGAAAATGATAAAAATAGACTATTGACTGACCCAGCTAAGAATCGTGGGCTGAGCAGAGTTAAACCATGGGACAAACCCATAACATGTTCACCATAGTTTCACGTATGTGTATTTTTAAATTTCATGCCTTTAATATTTCAAATATGCTCAAATTTAAACTGTCAGAAACTTCTGTGCATGTATTTATATTTGCCAGAGTATAAACTTTTATACTCTGATTTTTATCCTTCAATGATTGATTATACTAAGAATAAATGGTCACATATCCTAAAAGCTTCTTCATGAAATTATTAGCAGAAACCATGTTTGTAACCAAAGCACATTTGCCAATGCTAACTGGCTGTTGTAATAATAAACAGATAAGGCTGCATTTGCTTCATGCCATGTGACCTCACAGTAAACATCTCTGCCTTTGCCTGTGTGTGTTCTGGGGGAGGGGGGACATGGAAAAATATTGTTTGGACATTACTTGGGTGAGTGCCCATGAAAACATCAGTGAACTTGTAACTATTGTTTTGTTTTGGATTTAAGGAGATGTTTTAGATCAGTAACAGCTAATAGGAATATGCGAGTAAATTCAGAATTGAAACAATTTCTCCTTGTTCTACCTATCACCACATTTTCTCAAATTGAACTCTTTGTTATATGTCCATTTCTATTCATGTAACTTCTTTTTCATTAAACATGGATCAAAACTGACAGTTTCTAGTTTGCTCCTTTCTTAACCTCCT